TACACTTTCTTTTCTGCCTATCGTCTTTTCGCAAAACCTTTTCTCTTTCCCGCTCGCCACCCTCTTTACCCTTCTCCCACTGGCCACCCTCTTTCCCCCCTCCATCTACCCAAAAGCTTCTCTCCTCACTGTCTTTTTGCAAAACCTTCTCTCCCTCCTGCTCGCCACTCTCTCTTCCCCCTCCCTCTCTGCAACCTCTTTTCTCCTCCCACTTGTCACCCTTTTCCCCCCTCCATCTACTCAAAATCTTTTTACCCACAGTCTTCTTTCCCTTTCTTCTCTCCCCACCATATTTTTGCAAACCTTCTCTCTCCTTCCTGCTCATCCCCGTTCCCCTCTCACGACCCTCTCTTACCCCCTTCCATCTACCCAAAAACTTTTTCCCCACCATCTTTCTGTGAAACCTTCTCTACCTCCTGTTCACCACCCTGTTTTTCCCCCTCCATCTACCCCCCAATTTTTTTTTCCCCAACATCTTTTCCTCATCGTCTTTATGCAATGCCTTCTCCGGCTCACCATCCTTTTTTCCTTTTGGCACTAACCACCCTCTTTACCCTTCCATCTATCCCGAAACTATTTTCCCCTTCCTACCTTTCCAGCCACACTACAGTGTCTGTCGCCACCAACTGCAGGGAGGCCAGCCACGGTGCAGCAGGCTACAGCCTCCAGTCTGTCCTGGTCCTCTAAGCCGGGCTTGGAGCAGCTCGGTGAGCAGACACAGAAGAACCTGGAATAGCCTGACTCTTCTTCAGCACCATTTATGTACTGAAGTTATGCATATGCGGTTCGTGGACTACACGTTCCAGGATTGGATAAGAGAAAGCCCAGAGGCCTACTCTGATTGGACTTTGTTATCATGTTCTGATTGGATGAAAGAAAGTCTTAGGACAACCAATCAGTGTATGAAAATAAAGTCCAATCAGAGAAGGCCTAGAGATTTTCTCTCACCCAATCAGAACATGTAGTCCAGAAACCATGCGCGTAACCCCATGTGCATGCTGAGGAGGCCTCACGGCAGTTTAGGGTCTCTGGTATCTCCCGCTGAGCTGCTCTGTTCCCGGCTTAGAGGACCAGGAGAAGAGGGAGCTGGAGGCTGGAGCCTGTAACACCGTGGCTCGTCTCGCTCTGGATGGTGGTGGCAACAGAGATGGCAGTGCGGCTGGAGTGTTAGGAGGGTGGCCTGAGCAGTAGGATTGGGGCTGGAGCAGTAAGATGGCAGCCGGAGCGGTAAGAGTGCAGCCTGAGCGGTAGGAGGGTGGCTAACACTGCCACTTTCTGCATCCTATTGTAGGTTTTTCTGGCATTGTCTGCCCAGCTGCTCCAAGCCAGACTGATGAAGGAGGAGTCCCCTGTGGTGAGCTGGAGGTTGGAGCCTGAAGACGGCACAGCTCTGTGCTTCATCTTCTGAGGTTGTGGCAGCCACGGTGATGGAGACGGCAGCTCAACAGGAGCAATAGGAGGGTACCCGTGGAGGCCAAGTGGTAGGATCCTTGGAGGGTGGGCAGGTGCATGGATAAAGCGATTTCTCTCCTTTACCCCTTTCAGCGATGTGCATTTTGTAAGCACTTTGGAGCCACTATCAAATGCTGTGAAGAGAAATGTACCCAGATGTATCATTATCCTTGTGCTGCAGGAGCCGACACCTTTCAGGATTTCAGTCACATCTTCCTGCTTTGTCCAGAACACATTGACCAAGCTCCTGAAAGATGTAAGTTTACTACGCATAGACTTTTAAACTTCCAACAATTTCATTGTTTTACTGTTAATTATAGCGAAGGAAGATGCAAACTGTGCAGTGTGCGACAGCCCGGGAGACCTCTTAGATCAGTTCTTTTGTACTACTTGTGGTCAGCACTATCATGGAATGTGCCTGGATATAGCGGTTACTCCATTAAAACGTGCAGGTTGGCAATGTCCTGAGTGCAAAGTGTGCCAGAACTGCAAGTAAGTTTTCATTTCAATTCAAAGCTGTGTATTAAGCCATCATTAATGCTATCTTACTTTTTAGACAATCGGGAGAAGATAGCAAGATGCTAGTGTGTGATACGTGTGACAAAGGGTATCATACTTTTTGTCTTCAACGAATTATGAAATCTGTACCAACCAACGGCTGGAAATGCAAAGTAAGTTGTTTACTTTTTTAAATCCTCTGTATTCTGAATTTTGTAATATCATCCCAACATACAGTGAATACCGAATTGGAAAAACAGATTTCTAATGAGGCTGATAGTGAAGAAATGAAAATGTCTTCTGAAGTGAAGCATATTTGTGGCGAAGATCAAATTGAAGATAAAATGGAAGTGACAGAAAACATTGAAGTCGTTACACACCAGATCACTGTGCAGCAAGAGCAACTGCAGTTGTTAGAGGAACCTAAAACAGTGGTATCCAAAGAAGAATCAAGGCCTCCAAAATTTGTCATTGAATCTGTCACTCTTCCACTAGAAACCTTAGTGTCCCCACAGGAGGAAAGCTCTTCATTATGTCCTGAGGAACAGTTGGTTATAGAAAGGCTACAAGGAGAAAAGGAACAGAAAGAAGATTCTGAACTTTCTACTGGATTGATGGACTCTGAAATGACTCCTACAATTGAGGGTTGTGTGAAAGATGTTTCATACCAAGGAGGCAAATCTATAAAGTTATCATTTGAGACAGAGTCGTCATTTTCATTATCAGCAGACATAAGCAAGGCAGATGTGTCTTCCTCCCCAACACCTTCTTCAGACTTGCCTTCGCATGACATGCTGCATAATTACCCTTCAGCTCTTAGTTCCTCTGCTGGAAACATCATGCCAACAACTTAACATCTCAGTCACTCCAAAAATTGGCATGGGTAAACCAGCTATTACTAAGAGAAAATTTTCTCCTGGTAGACCTCGGTCCAAACAGGTAGGGTGATTTTAATGATATTGACAGAAAAGAGAATGTTGACTTTTCCTAATCTGTTACATAGGGCCGTGGGTCTGGATTTCCAAGAAAGCGGAGACCTCGAGGTGCAGGACTGTCGGGGTGAGGTGGCCGAGGCAGGTCAAAGCTGAAAAGTGGAATTGGAGCTGTTGTATTGCCTGGGGTGAGGCTTGCTTCATGTATATTTTCTCTAATACTTCGTATTTTGTGTATTTTGCTTTTTATAGGTGTCTACTGCAGATATTTCATCAAATAAGGATGATGAAGAAAACTCTATGCACACTACGGTTGTGTTGTTTTCTAGCAGTGACAAATTCACTTTGAATCAGGTTTGAACTTGACAATTTACTGTCTTCCTCATATTTAAAATATGTTCTGTTTTCTTAACTTCAGGATATGTGTGTAGTTTGTGGCAGTTTTGGCCAAGGAGCAGAAGGAGGATTACTTGCCTGTTCTCAGTGTGGTCAGTGTTACCATCCATAGTTTGTCAGTATTAAGGTA